CGATAACTCTTTTGGGCCAAAGTGCTTCAAGAACTCACGAAGCCACTGGTGCTCTGTGGACACACACTGATTAAGTTTAAAATTAAGTAATGGCCTAAGAGATTTGTTCACATCTTAACTTTTAAGCGTGGTAAAATCTGGACCACCTTCCCTCTAGTTTTTCTTTTAAATCTGCGGTGTTCGCTACACTGTTTTCAAAAAGATGGGTAATTTATGACTAGAGTCTTGTCCATGTCTCACTTTCTTTCACATGGAATAAATGTTAAGTTCTTTTAGAGAAGACGTGGGTGGCCCTGAAAAGAGCCGTTGGTTTGGACTCGATTTTACTTGAGCTGCCACAAACTAGTACAGATAGTTACTTGCCCTTCGCCTTGTGGTGGCTCTCAGTCTTTTTGGGCAGTAGCACGGCCTGAATGTTGGGCAGGACACCGCCCTGTGCGATGGTGACTTTGCCCAGCAGCTTGTTGAGCTCCTCGTCGTTGCGGATGGCCAGTTGGAGATGACGCGGGATGATGCGGGTCTTCTTGTTGTCGCGGGCCGCGTTGCCCGCCAGTTCCAGGATCTCGGCGGTCAGGTACTCCAGCACCGCTGCCAGATACACCGGCGCGCCGGCCCCGACCCGCTCGGCATAGTTGCCTTTGCGGAGCAGGCGGTGCACTCGGCCCACGGGGAACTGGAGACCGGCCCTAGAAGAGCGAGTCTTGGCCTTAGCGCGGGCTTTGCCTCCCTGCTTGCCACGTCCAGACATAGCGAGCGCAACTCACTACGAGCAACCACAAAGTGAACGGGAAAGGCGGCGCTTTTTATAAACACTATTGGGCGCGAAAAAGAAGACGTGTTGTTGGTTAGGGCTGCAGTTTAATTTCAACCAATAGTAGTGCGTCTTCTGGATTTGCGAATCCTGATTGGGCAGACCTGACCTCTGACGTTACCCTGAATAACTACCAATCAGACACAAGACTTCAACTCTTCACCTTATTTGCATAAGCGATTCTATATAAAAGCGCCTTGTCATACCCTGCTCACGCTGTTTTTCCTTTTCGTTGGCGCTTTATAGCTACACAGTGCTATGCCAGAGCCAGCGAAGTCTGCTCCCGCCCCGAAAAAGGGCTCCAAGAAGGCGGTGACTAAGGCGCAGAAGAAAGACGGCAAGAAGCGCAAGCGCAGCCGCAAGGAGAGCTATTCCATCTATGTGTACAAGGTTCTGAAGCAGGTCCACCCTGACACCGGCATTTCGTCCAAGGCCATGGGCATCATGAATTCGTTTGTGAACGACATTTTCGAGCGCATCGCAGGTGAGGCTTCCCGCCTGGCGCATTACAACAAGCGCTCGACCATCACCTCCAGGGAGATCCAGACGGCCGTGCGCCTGCTGCTGCCTGGGGAGTTGGCCAAGCACGCCGTGTCCGAGGGTACTAAGGCCGTCACCAAGTACACCAGCGCTAAGTAAACAGTGAGTTGGTTGCAAACTCTCAACCCTAACGGCTCTTTTAAGAGCCACCCATGTTCTCAAAGAAAGAGCTGGTGCTTGTATTC